TGTACCTGGGAGGGGGTCATCTAATGCAAGTCAGTTCCCATGTCACTGCAGGGCACAATGGATACTTGTAAACTGAATCCAAAACCTTTCTATGTCTTTTCTTTTCCTTCTTTCTTTCTTTATTTCTTTTTCTCCCTTTCTTTCTGTCTTCTTCTTCTTCTCCTTCTCCTTCTCATTCTTCTTCTCCTTCTAGGCAGGGTCTCACTTTATCACGCAGCTGGAGAACAGTGGTGCAAACACAGCTCACTGCAGCCTCTTACTCCCAGACTCAATTGATCCTCCTGTCTTAGCCTCCCAAGTAGCTGGGAATACAGGTGCACACCACACCATCATGCCCAGCTCATTTTTTAATTTTTTGTATAGGCAGGGTTTCGCCATGTTTCCAAGGCTGCTGGAATTCCTGGACTCCAGTGATCCTCCCACCTCGGTCTCCCAAAGTGCTGGGATTACAGGCATGAGCCACTCAGTCCAGCTTTTATCCCCATTTTTCAGATGGGAAAACTGAGGTTGAGAGTGGAGCATGCTGGCCCAAGGTCACGCAGCCTAGGGTCCCTTGTGTCCTGGCCCCAGCCTGCCTGTCCTAAGCTGAGCCCAGCACCCCTGCCCAGCCAGTGAGACTCGTCACGCTTTTCTCAGCTGTAACTACCCTCTTCTCCAAGTGAGGCTTCAGGGATGGGATCTGGGTGGGCTTAACTCTGGGCCTACTCCTTAGAGATGGGACCCCGCGAGCGCCCACCCACCTTGGAGATTCTCCTTCCTCGAGGGTTTTACAGCCCGGGAAGCTCAGGCGCCAGAGGGTTAGACCAGCTCAAGGTCGCGAGCGCGAGCGCGGCCGGAGGAGAACCCAGGGGTCCAGCCGCCCAGCGGGGGCTTCTCGGGGACGGGCGGAGCGCCCGCGGTGCCAGGCGCTGCCGGCGGCGCCGCCGGTGCCGCGGGGGCGGGGTCAGCGGAGGGCGGGGCGCCTGGCACCCGGGCCGCCAACGCCGCCGCCGCCGCTGCCGCCGCGCTCGGGCTCGAGCTCCGCGCACTCCCTCCGCGGCCGCTGAGCCGAGCGGACGCCCCCGGGGGCCGCGTCGCAGCCCTCCGTGCTCCCCCCTATCATGCCCGGTGCCCAGGCTGGGGCCGCCCAAGCAGCCAGGACACCATGCCCGAGGACGGCGCTGGCGACGGCGGGGAGGTGCCCGCGCTCATCCCGGACGGCGAGCCGCTGCGGGAAGAGGTACCGGCGCTGGGGGGGCCGGAGCCGGGCCTACACAGACTTCCCTTTCTCTGCCCACCTGCAGCAGCGGCCCCTGAAACAGTCCCTGGGAAGCTCCCTGTGCCGCGAGTCGCACTGGAAGTGCCTGCTCCTCACGCTGCTCATCCACGCCTGCGGGGCCGTGGTGGCCTGGTGTCGCCTGGCCACAGTGCCGCGGCTGGTCCTGGGGCCCGAGGCCGCCTTGGCCCGGGGAGCCGGGGGCCCGCCACCGACCTACCCGGCCAGCCCCTGCTCCGATGGCTACCTGTACATCCCGCTGGCCTTCGTCTCCCTCCTCTACCTCCTCTACCTGGCTGAGTGCTGGCACTGTCACGTGCGGTCCTGCCAGGCGCCACGCACCGACGCCCACACGGTGCTGGCGCTGATCCGCCGGCTGCAGCAGGCGCCGCCGTGCGTCTGGTGGAAGGCCACCAGCTATCACTACGTGCGGCGCACACGCCAGATCACGCGCTACCGCAACGGCGACGCCTACACCACCACGCAGGTGTACCATGAGCGCGCTGACAGCCGCACGGCCCGCGGCGAGTTTGACTACTCGGCGCACGGCGTCCGCGACGTCTCCAAGGAGCTGGTGGGGCTGGCGGAGCACGCGGCCACGCGGCTGCGCTTCACCAAGTGCTTCAGCTTCGGCAGCGCGGAGGCCGAGGCCTCGTACCTCACGCAGCGGGCGCGCTTCTTCAGCGCCAACGAGGGCCTGGACGACTATCTGGAGGCGCGCGAGGGCATGCACCTGAAGGACGTAGACTTCCGCGAGTCGCTCATGGTCTTCGCCGACCCCCGCAGCCCGCCCTGGTACGCGCGCGCCTGGGTCTTCTGGCTCGTGTCGGCGGCCACGCTGTCGTGGCCCCTGCGCGTCGTGGCCGCCTATGGCACGGCTCACGTGCACTACCAGGTGGAGAAGCTCTTTGGCGCCAGCTCGCCCCCGCCGGGGGCCGTGCCCAGCGGGCCCCCGCTGTCCCGCGTGGCCACAGTGGACTTCACTGAGCTCGAGTGGCACATCTGCTCCAACCGGCAGCTGGTGCCCAGCTACTCGGAGGCCGTGGTCATGGGCGCGGGCTCGGGCGCCTACCTCAGAGGCTGCCAGCGCTGCCGCCGCTCTGTCAGCAGCAACTCGCTGCCCCCCGCCCGGCCCAGCGGGCCCCGCCTGCCCTTCAGCCGCAGCCGCCTCTCGCTGGGCGCTGGCGGCCGGGCCACGCCAGGGGTCTTCCGCAGCCTGAGCGGGGGGCCGCTGGGGCGCCGTGGAGAGGACACGGAACCCCTGGAGAGCCCGCCCTGCTATGAGGACGCCCTCTACTTCCCGGTGCTCATTGTCCACGGAGACAGCGGCTGCCAGGGGGATGGGCAGGGTGCTCTCTGAGACCCCCCACGGCCCCCAGAGTGGCCCCCTCCCCACCATTCCACCATGGGCTTAGATGCCCGAGTGATTGTTGTCCAAAACAGGCGGGAAAACAGACCAGCCACACACAAGGGGCAGGGGTGAGGGTGGGGGTGGGGGTCCTTAAACAGACTAAAATGCAGTTACCTGTGGTCATTTTGGAGGAAGTGGAAGCCTAAGAATCGCCCCCAGCATGGCTTCATCCCCCAAGATGGCCGATGATCTGGCCTGAAGGCCTCTCACAAAGGGCAGGAGAAGAAGCTTCCAGAAAGGCTGGGATGGAGGAGGAGTCCTGCGGCCAGCTGTTGCCTGCAGCAGAGGCTGCCTGTGGACACTTCCCTACCGGGGCTGAGGCCATGCTGGGAGCCCCCCCAGTGACGCAGAAGCACAAATTGGAGGCTTGGGGCCATGCCCAGCCAGGTTGGCTTCCCTGGGGCTGAAGAGCTGGCTGTGGTGGCACCATGGCCTTGGCCCTGCTACTCACCCAACATTCCCATCCTCCCCTGATAGGCCCCTCCTCCTTGCCTGCCCTCTCTCCCGCTGCTCAGGGCCAGTCACTCCCCCCACATGCAGCTACCCCTACAACCTGGGGTTCCTTCTCAGGGCCTCACCTGGTCCCCACATCCCCTGGCCTCTGCTCCTGCCTCCCAAAGTCCATGTCTGCCTCCATCAGCCACACACACGCAGGGACGCCCGTTCCTTGCCCTCCCGGACTTATCTACTCTTCACTTTCCTGATGATCCATGGGGCCCAGGCCTAGAGGGCATCCGAGGGGCTGGGCCTTGGCCACAGCCTCTTGGATGATGTCCTTGCTCCACCACGCAGGCCCTTGCTTCTCCCATCAACGAGTCTTGGCCCAGGGGACACTGACCCTCCCCCAGGGAGGAGAGAGGAGTTCCTTCCCTTTCAACGAGGGCTTCCACGCCCTCTAAGGGGTGGCGGGGAAGGGAGGAGGCTGAGAAGATGCAGATTAAATAAAGGTATGGAATGGAAGGCCTGTGCATTCCTGGGTCATGGGTCTAAGG